GATCTTGTGAGAAGTCACTCACTGTGGTGAAGACAGCACCAAGGGAGTGGCGCTGAACCATTCATGAGAAATCCATTCCCGTGATCCAGTCACCTCCCACCAGGCCCCATCTCCAACACTGAGAATTACGATTTAACATGAGATTTGGTTGGGGACATATTGCCAAACTATATCAATGTTTTAGTTTGGATTTCATATCAGAGTAATTCTGATCTCATAAAATGAGCTGGAAAGTAGTCCCTCCTGTTCAGTTTCTTGGAAGAGTATGTGTAGATAGTATTATTCTTTCCTTATGTTTGGAGATTCACCAGTGAAGCCATCTGGCCTTGTAGTTTTCTTTGTGGGAAGGTTTTTAACTGTGAGTTCAACTTCTTTACTAGATGTAGGGCTATTCAGGTAACCCATTTTTTCTTGAATGAGCATTATTTGTTTGTTTCTCTCAAGGCATTTGTCCATTTCATTTGAGTTGTCAAATTTATTGCCATAAAAATATTTGGAATATTTTCTATTATCCTTTTAATATCTGTAGAGTATGTAGTGCTGTCTTCTCTCATTCCTGATACTGATAATTTGTGTTTTTTCTCCCTTTCCTGAGTCTGGATAGAGGCTTATCAATTGTATTGATCCTCTCAAAAAACTTTAGGTTTCATTGATTTTTCTCTTTTTCTATTTTTTGTTTCATTGGATTCTGCTCTGACATTTATAATTTGTCTTCTTTTACATGTTTTAATTTGCTCTTTTTTCTAAGTTCCCTAGTTGGAAGCTGAAGTCACTGATTTGAGTTCTTTCTTTGTCATTATTATTATTATTATTCTAGAAACAGACATTATTATTATTATTACTTTGCTCTGCCACCCAGGCTAAAGTGCAGTGGTGCAATCATAGCTCACTGCAGTCTTGAATGCCTAGGCTTAAGCAGTCCTCCCACTTCGGCCTCCTGAGTAGCTAGGACTACAGGTATGTGCCACCATGCCAGGCTAATTTTTTTTTTTTTTTTTTTTTTGAGACAGAGTTCCGCTCTTGTTGCCCAGGCTGGAGTGCAATGGCACAATCTCGGCTCTCCGCAACCTCCGCCTCCTGGGTTCAAGCAATTCTCCTGCCTCAGCCTCCTGAGTAGCTGGGATTACAGACATACGCCACCATGTCCAGCTAATTTTGTATTTTTAGTAGATACGGGGTTTCTCCATGTTGGTCAGGCTGGTCTCAAACTCCTGATCTCAGGTGATCCTCCTGTCTTGGCCTCCCAAAGTGCTGGGATTACAGGCATGAGCCACCGCACCCGGCCTGCCTAATTTTTTTTTTTTTTTAATTTTTTGTACAGGTAGCTGGGACTACAGGTGCACACCACCACAACTGGCTAATTCATTTTTATTGTTCATAGAGGTGGGGTCTCCTGTTTTCTATTTGTTGTGCTTGTTCTTTGTTATTGTTTTTTTTTTTTTTTTTTTTTTTTTTGAGACAGAGTCTCACTCTGTTGCCCAGGCTGAAGTGCAGTGGCACGATCTTGGCTCACTGCAAGCTCCACCTCCTAGGTTCATGCCATTCTCCTGCCTCAACCTCCTGAGTAGCTGGGACTACAGGCACCTGCCACCACGCCCAGCTAATTTTTTCGTATTTTTAGTAGAGATGGGGTTTCACTGTGTTAGCCAGGATGGTCTCGATCTCCTGACCTCGTAATCCACCCTCCTCGGCCTCCCAAAGTGCTGGGATTACAGATGTGAGCCACCGTGCCCGGCCTATTGTTGTTTTTAAATATTCCCCTCTTTTACATTTACCCAATAACTGAGTGTTCCCAATTCCTCCCTCCCATCTCTTACAATGTTGCTGTTATTTATTTTATTCTCCATATGTGTAGACTCACAGGAATGTTCCTTCTGCACTAGATTAAGATGTTCTACGAGGAGCATTTGCACTTGGACGATGAGATCCGCTACATCCTGGATGGCAGTGGGTACTTCGATGTGAGGGACAAGGAGGACCAGTGGATCCGGATCTTCATGGAGAAGGGAGACATGGTGACGCTCCCCGCGGGGATCTATCACCGCTTCACGGTGGACGAGAAGGTGGGAGTGCTGTGCTTTCTCCCCAGGCCCGGTGAGATGCTGGGTGTGTTTGTCTGTTTTCCAGAACTACACGAAGGCCATGCGGCTGTTTGTGGGAGAACCGGTGTGGACAGCGTACAACCGGCCCGCTGACCATTTTGAAGCCCGCGGGCAGTACGTGAAATTTCTGGCACAGACCGCCTAGCAGTGCTGCCTGGGAACTAACACGTGCCTCGTAAAGGTCCCCAATGTAATGACTGAGCAGAAAATCAATCACTTTCTCTTTGCTTTTAGAGGATAGCCTTGAGGCTAGATTATCTTTCCTTTGTAAGATTATTTGATCAGAATATTTTGTAATGAAAGGATCTAGAAAGCAACTTGGAAGTGTAAAGAGTCACCTTCATTTTCTGTAACTCAATCAAGACTGGTGGGTCCATGGCCCTGTGTTAGTTCATGCATTCAGTTGAGTCCCAAATGAAAGTTTCATCTCCCGAAATGCAGTTCCTTAGATGCCCATCTGGACGTGATGCCGCGCCTGCCGTGTAAGAAGGTGCAATCCTAGATAACACAGCTAGCCAGATAGAAGACACTTTTTTCTCCAAAATGATGCCTTGGGGTGGGGAGTGGTAGGGGGAAGAGCTCCCACCCTAAGGGGCACACACTGAGTTGCTTATGCCACTTCCTTGTTCAAAATAAAGTAACTGCCTTAATCTTATACTCATGGCTTGGAGTTACCTTATATTCAGGTATATGTGATATTTTGCCTGGTTTGTTAAAATTGCCCCATTTAGATTCCTTCTATAATTGTTCTTATAGATAAGTAATTTATATATGAGCTGTGTTAGTATTTTTTCAGTGTGAGATCTCTGGATTCTTTCACAATAAAGCTGTTGAATTTTAACAGGAGTATTAGTACATAAATTTTCTACTCAACAATTCCGAGATAGGATTATGCCTAGTTTGTCATATCACAGAAAAACTCCAAGTTAACTTCATGTTTTGGAAGGGCAGGTCGTTTTTAAAGTATTTCTTTTTTTAACTGGATGAAAAATCTTCATGTTAGGATTAATTTTCTTAATCACCTCCACACTGTACAGAGGAAACTCAAGCCTTAAATGTTTAAGTAAACTCTGTCTCAGTTTTAGGATTAAAATACCCACCGGTGGTGTGATGATGCCATATACCGCAGGGCTTGCTTCTGTCAAGTGTGACTCTATCTCAGTAATTAAAATAAGTGCTGATCTACTGATTTTTTTTAATGGATTCATTTCTAAATGGGCATTATAAATAGAGCTTGTTCATTTTTAAGAACGAAACATTCATATGATAAACTATCGCTTTAAATTGCCTTTCTTGCTTCATATAACTTTTCCCTGTCAGGATCCTTAGTGTTTGAAACTCCTCGTGCGGGGCTGGCCTCCTGCGGACTCTAGTTTCGCCTCCTTGATGTGGCGCCTGGGATTTCTTCACTTCAGAGCTGTATTTTTACAGGCAAGAGTAAGTTCCTGGGCACAGTGGCTCATGCCTGTAATCTCAGCTACTCAGGAGGCTAAGGTGGGAGGATTCTTAGAGCCTGGGAGGTCGAGGCTGCAGTGAGCTGTGATTGTGGCCACTGCACTCCAGCCTGGGTGACAGAGCGAGACTCTGTCTCAAAAAAGAAGAAAGAGTAAGAGCTGAGGCATATAATAGAATTCTGCTAAAGCACTTAAGGTGAAATCACATTTTCTTTTCCCAGGATGTTGCTCACATCTTTCGTTTTTATTGAGGTGTCATTTATATACAATAAAATGTACTCATTTTCAGTGTTTTTGAATTTTGACAAATGCAGCATGAC